CTCCAGTCAGTGAGGTCAGGATCTCTGGGACTCAGTGCTGCACCGCGTGTACAAAGACAAAGAGATGAATCTGGGGTAGATTTAGGTGCTAGGAATATTGTTTCTTGAGTTCTTGACAGGTGCAGCTTCGGGGCTGCATTCCTTCTGTCTCCTAATTTTCATCTCTTTATCAGGTGATAGTAGAAAAGGCTCCCAAAGCTCGGATAGGAGACCTGGACAAAAAGAAATACCTGGTGCCTTCTGATCTCACAGGTGGGAACCTGATCCAAGACTCAGGCTTGCTTCCTGTGGGTGGGAGTGCAGTCTCTGCGGGAGGAGGCTCCACCTAGCAGCTGTTCTTTTGAGGGCATTTTTGACCTCTGTGACTTTCTTGCATCTTGTATCTTTTGCAGTTGGTCAGTTCTACTTCTTGATCCGGAAGCGAATTCATCTCCGAGCTGAGGATGCCTTGTTTTTCTTTGTCAACAATGTCATTCCACCCACCAGTGCCACAATGGGTCAGCTGTACCAGGTATGGTGACTGGGAAGTGGTGGAGGCTTTGGAGAGGAATCTTGGAAGAGCGTGAGGGGAAGAAAGTGTTGTTACATCAGTAGTTTTGGACTAGCTTCCTGGCTTGCCTTAAAGTTTCATAATAGCCGTGGGTTGGGGGTTTGGACAGAACAGTAGGAGTAGAGAGAAGGAAAGAGAACAGTGAGCTAGAGAAACTATCTGTTCGGGACTCTTCCCAGTCCCCCTCCCCATTCCAAAGCAGCAGAAAACAGTTTGAGGCCTTTTTGCCCAGGACTGCAGAGATTATACTGCTCGTGTGGTAGGCCTTGGAGTCAGTGAAGGAGTCAGGCAATGGTTTGTGGTTCTAGAAGAACGTGTCTGGGTCGTGGTTGGTTTAAGTTACTGGAGCCCAGTTGCTGAACAGTTTTCTGCTTTCATCCCAGGAACACCATGAAGAAGACTTCTTTCTCTACATTGCCTACAGTGACGAAAGTGTCTACGGTCTGTGAAGCTGCTGCCCCTGAGCTGGAGGGGGGTCTCATTCTACAAAGAGAGAGGTGGCCCCCCTTTCTTGACCTCCTCCTCCTTCAAGCTCAAACACCACCTCCCTTATTCAGGACCGGCACTTCTTAATGTTTGTGGCTTTCTCTCCAGCCTCTCTTAGGAGGGGTAATGGTGGAGTTGGCATCTTGTAACTCTCCTTTCTCCTTTCTTCCCCTTTCTCTGCCCGCCTTTCCCATCCTGCTGTAGACTTCTTGATTGTCAGTCTGTGTCACATCCAGTGATTGTTTTGGTTTCTGTTCCCTTTCTGACTGCCCAAGGGGCTCAGAACCCCAGCAATCCCTTCCTTTCACTACCTTCTTTTTTGGGGGTAGTTGGAAGGGACTGAAATTGTGGGGGGAAGGTAGGAGGCACATCAATAAAGAGGAAACCACCAAGCTGAACTGAATTTTGCCTTGTGTTGCTCCCCTCGTCCCGCTGATTTTAAGTCTTTCCAAGGTGTCAGTGGGTTTCAGTGGTGGGGAAAGAAGAGTACTGGGTACAAGCTGGAGGGATAGAAGTATATTTTGGTTTATTCTGTTCATGTTGGGCTTTTCCCTGTCTGCAAAAAGAGGGTGCTTTTGTTGTGATGGAATGGAATACTGAGGATTATTTCTTGAAACTTTAGTTTTATAACACGCATGTGAAACTAAATGTTAAAAATGCTCATGTAAAAAAAAATTTTTTTTTACTGTGGGTTCCTGTGGAGAAAGTTCCGAAGTACCTGCTTTAGGTGAACATCCACATTTGCTAGAACATTCTAACTAAGATATTTTCATGTGTGCAAGCTAGTAAAACGGCTGTTCTCAGTTGCATGTCACTTGGCTAGACTTTTGCCGGTGTGTGGGATCCGGCAGAGTGGAATCAGGGAGGGAGAAGACTGGGAGCGGGAGCCATTATCGCCAGGAATACTTCAACTCCCAGCAATCATTTCTCCGGCAGGCCGGAAGTGGGGCGGTCCTCCTGGGGAGAAAGAAGCTGCAGAACGAGGCAGTATGGTGGCCGAGAGTTCTAATCCCTTCTTCCTCTTCTTTCTTGGTCCCGCCCAGCCTACATCTCCCAGGGGCCTGCGCGCGCACTTCCGCTCTCCCCTCCGGCTCCTGGTCTCCCCGCCGCTCCCCGGGGGAGGGGAGCGGCTTGGTGCGCCTGCGCCAGCCTGTGGCTTTCTGGGAATCAAAGTTCCGGAGGTTCATGCGGTCCCTTTTCCGCTGTTCCCGGACGGACTACAAAACCCTTGGTGCACTGCGCCTCGGCGCCGGCGGGGGGAGGGTGTCTTGACTCAGCTTTTATTGCTTTTCCAGATCCACCTCCGACCCTTAAGCCAGAGACTCAGGTGAGGTTTGCCTTACCTTTGCAGCCTAGTAGTTTGCATGTGATCCATATCTCCTTCCTTTCAGCCACCAGAGAAACGGCGGAGAACAATTGAGGATTTCAACAAATTCTGCAGTTTTGTTTTGGCATATGCTGGTTACATTCCCCCTAGCAAAGAGGTAGGGGCAAGAGAATTACTGACTTGAGGCTGTCTGCTGACCCTGGTCTCTTCCCCCTTTTAAGGAAAGTGACTGGCCAGCCTCTGGCTCCAGCTCTCCATTGCGAGGAGAGAGTGCGGCCGACAGTGATGGCTGGGACTCGGCCCCCTCAGATCTTCGAACCATCCAGACTTTTGTTAAGAAAGCAAAGTCATCCAAGAGAAGGGCAGCTCAAGCAGGTCCCACCCAGCCAGGACCCCCAAGGTCCACTTTCTCTCGTCTGCAGGCCCCCGACAGTGCTACCTTGCTTGAGAAGATGAAGCTCAAGGACTCTCTCTTTGATCTGGATGGGCCCAAAGTGGCATCTCCTTTGTCCCCCACATCCCTGACACATACCTCCCGGCCCCCTGCTGCTCTTACCCCCGTGCCCCTTTCCCAGGGGGACCTCTCCCATCCTCCTCGAAAGAAGGACCGAAAGAACCGAAAGTTGGGGCCAGGAGCTGGGGCTGGCTTTGGGGTGCTTCGGAGGCCTCGGCCAACTCCTGGGGATGGGGAAAAGAGATCTCGAATCAAGAAGAGCAAGAAGCGGAAGTTAAAAAAGGCAGAACGGGGGGATAGACTCCCACCTCCTGGGCCTCCCCAGGCACCCCCCAGTGATACAGACTCTGAAGAGGAGGAGGAAGAGGAGGAAGAGGAAGAAGAAGAAGAGATGGCAACAGTGGTAGGGGGTGAAGCCCCAGTCCCTGTGCTGCCAACACCCCCTGAGGCTCCTAGGCCCCCTGCCACAGTGCACCCTGAAGGAGTCCCTCCTGCTGACAGTGAAAGCAAGGAGGTGGGCAGCACTGAAACAAGCCAAGATGGAGATGCCAGCTCCAGTGAAGGCGAGATGCGGGTCATGGACGAGGACATCATGGTAGAATCAGGTGAGAGGTTCGGGCTGGGGCGAGGGGTTTGAGCAGAATACCAAACAAACCTTTTTTTCCCCAGGTGATGACTCATGGGATCTGATCACATGTTACTGTCGAAAGCCCTTTGCAGGGCGGCCCATGATTGAGTGCAGCCTGTGTGGGACGTGGATCCACCTCTCCTGTGCTAAGATTAAGAAGACCAACGTCCCCGACTTCTTTTATTGCCAGAAATGCAAGGAACTGAGGCCAGAGGCCCGGCGGTTAGGGGGGCCTCCCAAATCTGGAGAGCCCTGATGGCACCAACTTTAGCCTGGAACTTCCAAATGACAACATGATTTGGGAACTGAGCCTCAGGGTCCTCAGCCTATCCCCTGGAGCTTGGATACTGTCTGCACTTCAAGGCAGGAATTCTCAAGGGAGACTTGTTTGAAAATGAGTGTCTCACTTTCCCACCCTATCCTTCCTCCCCACTCTGTGGACTTGAAATTGAATCCATTACGGTTGGGGATGGGAGGCTGTCTGTGTCCCGACACATAATCTCTGTCTCTTGGACCTGCCACCATCACTTTCTGGGTCAGGATTGGAATTGGGATGGAATGGGACAGTTGTCTATAAAACTCTAGTGTAAATATTAGCACTCCCCTCCCTCATCTTTTCTTCTATTTCACTCCCCATTTATTTTCTTCTACACCGGTTGTATTTTTAATTTTGGACTTCCCCTATTGGGCATGGCAGCTCAAAGGTGGAGTACTAGAGCCTGGCCAAGTGAGGAAGGAAAGCAGAAAGGTGACGATTCTCACTCACCTCTTTTGTTTTTAATAATATCGGCCGCTGTTTGTACAGACAGCCTGCGTGTTGTAAATAAAGCAGAGTGGGCTCTTTTGTGTTTATAGCCCTCACTGTCCTGCTCGGGA